CCGTGGGCGGGGCTCCAGGGCGGCGGCGCCTCGCGGGGAGGGTCCTCCGTGCTGGGGGCGAGGCCACCCGAGGCAGCTCCCCGCCCGCCCCCAACCCCGCCCCGCTCTCGGAGCCTATAAAGGGAGGCGACCCGCGGCCCGCCCGGCTGGCATCCCCCAGCCGCCGCCAGCCCCGCCGAGGGGAGCCAGCGCCGTCTCTGAGGGGCGTCCGGCGCCGGAGCCATGACCCTCCGCCGACTCAGGAAGCTGCAGCAGAAGGAGGAGGCGGCGGCCACCCCGGACCCCGCCGCCCGGACTCCCGACTCGGAAGTCGCGCCCGCCGCTCCGGTCCCGACCCCGGGACCCCCTGCCGCAGCCGCCACCCCTGGGCCCCCAGCGGACGAGCTGTACGCGGCGCTGGAGGACTATCACCCTGCCGAGCTGTACCGCGCGCTCGCCGTGTCCGGGGGCACCCTGCCCCGCCGAAAGGTGCGTCCCCCGCCCGCCTTCAGGATCTGCTCAGCCCCTCTCCGACTCCCTACAGGGCCTGCTGACTCCGCAGTGCCCTCTCCTCGGCGTCCGCGGAGTCCCCCACCTTCTTCCCCGGCCCGCTGGGTGCCTCGACTCCCCGCGTTCCCCGCTGCTGCGAAGGCCGTGGCCCTCGCCTGCACACCGCGCCCAGGCTCGGTGGCTCTTAACTCCGCGCCCCATGCACGCCCCCTCTCTCCCTCCTTGACTCCTCCCAGCACCCCCCTTCTCCTACCCGCTCCATCTGGCTTTCTGCCCCCCATGCCCCGCCTCCCCGTGGCCAGGTGTCCTGGGTCCCCAGGAGCCCCTCGCCCGAGGGACAGAGACAGCCCCAGGCAAGTTGAAGGTCCGAGAGCCCCCGGTGGGAGAAGCGGGCCGGTGGCTGCGCCGCGTGCGTTCTCACTCTGAGGAAGTGCGTGGGGAGCCGCTGACTCCGGATAGCACACCCTTCCGAGGGGACTCCCCGATTCCTGGGCTGGGGGCCTGCCGCCTGGCCCCACGTCTGACGTACGGGGCGCGAGGGCCACTGCTCCCTGGACTTCTGTCGGAACCGGACGCAGTGGGAGGGGTCGCAGGGCGCCCGCGGGGCAGGAAGGATGCGGGCCGCGCCCACCTCTGAGTCCCCTCTGCCAGCCTCTTCCTCTGGCCCCAGGAGACCTGAGGCTCAGAACCTACACAACACCAGGTTAAGAAGAGGGGCCTGGTGGCCTTTCCTCACCCAGCCGCCCTCCTTCGCCCCGGCCCCCAGCTAGCCCCCACACAATGAACAGCTTGTTGAGAATTTGCATTTTATGAAAATCATGTTGAAAGACAAAGGGGTCTCTCTGTGCTGCCCAGTCCTTCCTCCCTGGCCGTTTGGGAACTGTCCCCACCCCTGAGGCCAATCTGGTTCTGAACCTTCTCTTCCTTGCCTTGGGCAGCTTTGGGGGAGGGTTAGCAAAGGCACAGAACAGAAAGGCCCTGGGCTGTGCAGGCTCCAAAGAAAAGGGCTGCTCTGGGACTGGACCTCCTCCCAGGACCAAAAAGTTAGGGAGGGTGAGAGACTACTTTAGTTTATCAAGGACCCTGAAGAGACAGGAACCTTCATCTCTCATCCTTCCTCCACACCCCCCACCACCACCCCTAAAGAACTCCCAGTCTCGGTCCTTTAGTGAGACTTGCTGACAAGTTTGACATCTAAGATGTTTTGTCCCAGAAAGCACAAAATATATGGCAATGGAGAGAGAGACCCAGGTATAGCTGGGCACAGCTGGTCACCTGCAGCTGGGATCCACAACTGGTCCTTGAAACGGCCTGTACCTTAGGAGACCTGGCACCTCTGACCCCACATTCTGGCTGGGATTGCCAGCCCTTCGGGACAGGGTCCCTGACCCCAGCCCTCCCAAGCCACTGTCTGTAGCTGAGAAATTAGATGGAGAGACCCAACTGGCAGAAGGTCCTCGGAGCACCTTGATAGGTGAGCCCAGGGGACACCTATCCTCTGAATCCTACCTGCTCCTTCTGACCATCTTACTGCCCAGGGCTCAGGATTCCGCTGGAAGAATCTCAGCCAGAGTCCTGAACAGCAGCGGTGAGTCACCAACACCCAGCCCCTGCCATGGTCCTAATTGTCTTGACCCCTGTGTCTCTTGCAGGAAAGTGCTGACGTTGGAGAAGGAGGATAACCAGACCTTCGGCTTTGAGATCCAGGTGGGAGAAGCTGCACACAGGGGTCAGGGGGGCCCTGGGCTGAGGGTCCCCTTGTCCATTACAGACTTATGGCCTTCACCACCGGGAGGAGCAGCGTGTGGAAATGGTGACCTTTGTCTGCCGAGTTCATGAGTCTAGCCCTGCCCAGCTGGCTGGGCTCACACCAGGTGGGGCCTGAGCCCAGGACACCCAGGTCTGGGAGCAAATCTAACCCCCTTGTCTGCCTGGCAGGGGACACCATCGCCAGCGTCAATGGCCTGAATGTGGAAGGCATCCGGCATCGAGAGATTGTGGACATCATTAAGGCGTCAGGCAATGTTCTCAGGTATGTCTGGGAGCCGAGGTGCCTGAATTCCTGGCTCACTCAGGCTTTGATTCTCCAACCTCAGACTGGAAACTCTATATGGGACATCAATTCGGAAGGCAGAACTGGAGGCTCGTCTGCAGTACCTGAAGGTAGGGGAACCTAGATAACGTCCAGCCTCCACTGTGACAGTGGGGTGGGGACTGTCTCTTGCAGCAAACCCTGTATGAGAAGTGGGGAGAGTACAGGTCCCTAATGGTGCAGGAGCAGCGGCTGGTGCATGGTGAGTAGATCCCGGGGTGTGAGGGGCCACTTACCCGCCCCCTACCTCTCCCGTCTCTGCGCAGGCCTGGTGGTGAAGGACCCCAGCATCTACGACACGCTGGAGTCGGTGCGCTCCTGCCTCTACGGCGCGGGCCTGCTCCCGGGCTCGCTGCCCTTCGGGCCTCTGCTCGCCGTGCCCGGGCGTCCCCGCGGAGGCGCCCGACGGGCCAGGGGCGACGCCGACGACGCCGTCTACCACACGTGCTTCTTCGGGGACTCCGAGCCGCCGGCGCTGCCGCCCCCGCCGCCCCCGGCCCGCGCCTTCGGCCCGGGCCCCGCCGAGACCCCTGCCGTGGGGCCGGGCCCTGGGCCGCGGGCCGCGCTGAGCCGCAGCGCCAGTGTGCGGTGCGCGGGCCCTGGCGGGGGCGGAGGCGGGGGCGCGCCGGGCGCGCTCTGGACTGAGGCTCGCGAGCAGGCCCTATGCGGCCCCGGCCTGCGCAAAACCAAGTACCGCAGCTTCCGCCGGCGGCTGCTCAAGTTCATCCCCGGACTCAACCGCTCCCTGGAGGAGGAGGAGAGCCAGCTGTAGGGGCGGGGGCGGGCAGGGAGGTATTTATTTATTTATTCGCAACAGCCAGCGCTAAAAGAGGGGGAGGCCGAGCCAAGAGGACCCCAGGAGCCCAGAGCAGCGGGAGAGGGTCCTTCCTAGCCTCGGCCCGCCGGGTCGGTTCCTGGCTGGTGTCTGCTGAGGGAGTGGGGGGCCCAGCCCCTTCTCTTCTCCCCCGCCAAACCACAGTGGGAGCTGGGGCAGGGGGAGAGCCAGGCAATCGGGGGCCAAAGATGGGGGTGCTCGCCTACAGTCTGCATCTGTAGTGCCTTGTGGGGTATCCAGGAACACCCTCCCAGCAGGGGATGGGAACCCTGTCCCATGAAGCCCTCTCCTCAGCTTTACTTGCTCCCCCGCCCTTAGCCTTGGGGAGAAATGGCCCGTGGTGGGCTGACCCCCCACCCTCCACACACACAGTTCCATGACCCAGCGGGCCCCCAGGGGCATCAGGTGCTGGTCCTCCTCCCTCCTGGCCTCGACCCCTAAGGGCTTCGCCCCTCCCAGGGGCCTGTAACTAAGTCGGGTCCTGCCAGGCAGGGGGCCTGTGTTCTGTGCCCCTTGGGAGACAGGAACTGGCGAGTTCAGGTGGGGTGGGGACAGCACAGACTGTTCCACCGTTGTGCATATTGTTGCTTCTGAACCACAAACTGTATAAATGGATGGTTTTTTGCATCTGTGTCAGTGTGGTGACTGCCTGAGGGGGA